CACCAGGTGGGCGTGCTCAGGGACAGTGACCAGGACGCTGTTCTGGAGGAGCTCACTGGGCACACGGCATAGGGCACATGTATTCAAAAAATACCCTTCCCCATTGATAGCTGGCAGGCCACTCCAGACAAATTCTAGCTAGGTGCCTGGTGCTATGCAGTGACCAGAGGTGCCTGGGACCAGACACCCCACCATCCCAGCCTCTGCTTCCAGAGGACACACAACAAACACCCACACCTCCCCTTAAGCACCTATGATATCCCTGCACCCTCACAGCAACCCCGCAAAGTAGATATTGTGTTGTTACCTACCTTTGACAGACTGGGAAACCAAGGCTGACCCTTGCCTAGCTGTCGTGACTGATACATGATAGAGGAGGAGAAGAAACTCAGGTCTGTCTGGTCCCAATCCTGGGTCCTCTCTACATTGCTTCTTGAGGTACGCTCTGGGTGCTTTCTCTAGGAAAATCCCAAGGAGAAGGGTTGTGAAGGTCCAGGGCCTTGCCTAGAAGCCACAGAGGGCAGGTACTTGGTGGAAAACTCCAGCGTGTGATTCACCCTCCTCCCTTGCCCTCGTCAGTGAGGTCACCTCCCCTCCCAAGGTTCTCAGTTTATAGCCTGGAGTCTCTGGTAAGAGAGGGCTGTCCCCTGTGCTGCACATACCCGTCTCCTCATCCCTGGGAAGGAGATGGTTCTGGAGGGGGATAGGGGAAAAGGGGGAAGGGGGAAGGGCAAGGAGGAGGAGGAGGGGAGATGAGGTCAGGGTGTGAGTCTCTGAGCCCCTTCCCCTGCCCAAGGGAGCAGCAGCTCAGCCCAGCTCTGGAGGGGCCATCATGGGACTGTGCCCACGGGGAGGGCACCGGTCTGGAGACAGTGGGTTCACAGTGGGAGTGGGATGGGGGTGGGAGCGCTGGGGACAGAGGACTTGACTTCCTGAGGTTGGATGTTGTAATCTCGGTTCACAAACTTTTGGCCTCAGTCCCTCCTGCTGCTCCTGGTATTTCTCTGTCCTTTCACTCCCCAACACACACAGCCCCCGCCCCAACACATACACACACGGCTTCTTTCTGTCTGGGAGTCCCTGGACAAGTCACATGGGATTCTGCGCTGGGAGGAACAGGGTAAGGCGTGAACGTGGAGGGCAGTTTCCCTTTCAGGTCCCGGCTCTCTTGGCTTTCCCATAAGCAGCTGCCTTGGGACTCTCCTGGAGACCTGATGCCCACAGCCAAGCTGACCACAGGAGCCGGTGCTGGGGACTGAGGTGAGCGGGAAGTGGAGGGGCTGGCTCTGTCTCCCCTTTGAGCAGTGGTCTTTCTCTCTTCCAGGGAAACTTAGAGTTCAGAGAGGGGGTGTGATTTGCCTGAGGTCACACAGCAAGTTAGAGACCCAGCTCCACGACTCATTGTCTTGGTAAGTGTATTCTAGCATTGAGAACAGTGTCCGTTTTACAGCTAATTTCTTCTCTTCCCACCAGGCTTTGGCCCTCGTCATCCTGCCCACCCAGCGGGGCTTCCCAACCCACCACACAGCCATGGACGGGAAGGTGGCAGTGCAAGAGTGTGGGCCTCCTGCAGTCTCCTGGGTCCCCGAGGAGGGAGAGAAGTTGGACCAGGAAGACGAGGACCAGGTGAAGGATCGGGGCCAATGGACCAACAAGATGGAGTTTGTGCTGTCAGTGGCCGGGGAGATCATTGGGCTGGGCAATGTCTGGAGGTTTCCCTATCTCTGCTACAAAAACGGAGGTGGTGAGTTCACTTTGAGGTAGGCATGGTGGGGAGTGGCTCAGCCCTGCCTCTCTCTCTTCTGCAGGAGCCTTCTTCATCCCCTACTTCATCTTCTTCTTTGTCTGCGGCATCCCGGTGTTCTTCCTGGAGGTGGCGTTGGGCCAATACACCAGCCAAGGGAGTGTCACAGCCTGGAGGAAGATCTGCCCCCTCTTCCAGGGTATGTATCCTCCCCCACCTTCCCCTTCATGGTGTCCCTCCCCATCTCTCCCCCACTCTGGAAGGCATTGGTCTGGCATCTGTGGTCATCGAGTCATATTTGAATGTCTACTACATCATCATCCTTGCCTGGGCTCTCTTCTACCTGTTCAGCTCCTTCACTTCTGAGCTGCCCTGGACGACCTGCAACAACTTTTGGAACACAGGTATCCATCATTTCAGCCCCTGGGATGTTGCCCTCCATCTTGTCCCTAACCTTGTCCCCAACAGAGCATTGCACGGACTTTCTGAACCACTCAGGAGCCGGCACAGTGACCCCATTTGAGAATTTTACCTCACCTGTCATGGAATTCTGGGAGTAGGTGCTGGGCCCATTTGCCACATATGAAGCCCCTCATTACTTATTTTTCCCAATCCTCCAGGAGACGAGTTCTGGGCATCACCTCGGGCATCCATGACCTGGGCTCCCTGCGCTGGGAGCTGGCCCTGTGCCTCCTGCTCGCCTGGGTCATCTGCTATTTCTGCATCTGGAAGGGGGTCAAGTCCACAGGCAAGGTGAGATGTCCTGCCTCCTGGGAAGCTCCCTTGGAGTGACCTTGGCCTGTCCCCCCACCTCCAGGTGGTTTATTTCACAGCCACGTTTCCGTACCTGATGCTTGTCATTTTGCTGATCAGAGGTGTCACCCTTCCCGGAGCCTACCAGGGCATCATCTACTACTTGAAGCCAGATTTGTTCCGCCTCAAGGACCCTCAGGTATGTACCGTGCTGGGACCACTTCCCCAGGTTGCCTCTACCTCTTTCTTGGGGTTTTGTGTAGGTGTGGATGGATGCGGGCACCCAGATCTTCTTCTCCTTTGCCATCTGCCAGGGGTGCCTGACAGCCCTGGGCAGCTACAACAAGTATCACAACAACTGCTACAAGTGAGAACAGCGTGGGCCGGGGTGGGGTGAAGCGTTCCTGTCTGCCCTTGCCCCACTCCCACAGGGACTGCATCGCCCTCTGCTTCCTGAACAGTGCCACCAGCTTTGTGGCTGGGTTTGTTGTCTTCTCCATCCTGGGCTTCATGTCCCAAGAGCAAGGGGTGCCCATTTCTGAAGTGGCCGAGTCAGGTAGGTGCCACTTTGCTGTCTGGGGCCTGAGGGAGCCTCCCTGACTGTGCTGTGTACCTGGCAGGTCCTGGGCTGGCCTTCATCGCCTTCCCCAAGGCTGTGACTATGATGCCCTTATCCCAGCTGTGGTCCTGCCTGTTCTTTATCATGCTCATATTCCTAGGGCTGGACAGCCAGGTACGTCACTGCAGCCCAGCCTGCCCTGCCGTCCCTCTCATCCAGTTCCCCTCCTGGCCCACAGTTTGTCTGTGTGGAGTGCCTGGTGACAGCCTCCATAGACATGTTCCCCAGGCAGCTCCGGAAGAGCGGGCGGCGCGAGCTCCTCATCCTCACCATCGCCGTCATGTGCTACCTGATAGGGCTTTTCCTGGTCACCGAGGTGAGCTGCGGCCGCCGGCCTGCAGGCCAGGCGGCCATGCCCCAGCTCCACGCTCTCCCCACAGGGCGGGATGTACATCTTCCAGCTGTTTGACTACTATGCTTCCAGTGGCATATGCCTGCTGTTCCTGTCATTGTTTGAAGTGGTCTGCATAAGCTGGGTGTATGGTGAGTGGGGTGGAGTGGGGTGGGAAAGCAGGCTCTCACACTCTCCCACGCCATGCCTGCTCAGGGGCGGACCGTTTCTATGACAACATTGAGGACATGATTGGCTACCGGCCATGGCCCCTGGTGAAGATCTCCTGGCTCTTCCTGACCCCTGGACTTTGCCTGGTATGTGCCCACCAGCTGCCCCTCTATTCCTTTCTTACCCATGGCTGCCCCTTCCTTCTCCCAGGCCACTTTCCTCTTCTCCTTGAGCAAGTACACCCCCCTCAAGTACAACAACGTCTATGTGTACCCGCCCTGGGGATACTCCATTGGCTGGTTCCTGGCTCTGTCCTCCATGGTCTGTGTCCCACTCTTCGTCGTCATCACCCTCCTGAAGACTCGGGGTCCTTTCAGGAAGGTAGGTGGTGTAGGGGAGAGTGACCTCTTAAATGAGGTGTAACACTCATTGGGAAAATCTGCAGGTTTACTTCTGAAACCAGCGAGACCACTGAACCATCGGGAGGAAAAAAAAACTCCAGACGCGCCGCCTTCAGAGTTGTAGCACTCATCGCGAAGGTCCGCAGTTTCACTCCGGAGCTGGTGAGACCACGAACCTACCAGAAGGAAAAAACTCCGAACACATCTGAACGTTAGAAGGAACAAACTCCGGACACGCCGCCTTTAAGAACTGTAACCCTCACTGTGAGGGTCTGCGGCTTCATGCTTGAAGTCAGTGAGACCAAGAACCCACTTACTCTGGGCACACTTTCATCTCGTTTCCTTTGGTGTTTGAGTTGCAGACTGGTGAACAGAGGCCAAATCTGGCAGCTACAATTTGGCCAGTGTGGCATGAAAAAATTGATTTTTGCAGCAGAAGCCCTGAGGCATGCTGGAGTTTGCCACAGTCTTCCCACTTCTGTCACACCTGGTTTTCTCACATATTCGCTTTTGCGTTTGAATTCATAATCTGTGCCCTAGCGGAGAAAGTGAGAACTTTGGGCAGGGGAGGGAACAGGAGCCCTTGGGTGCGACGCAAGGGACAGCAGAGGGCAGTGGTTGGGGGTCCTGGTGCCTCAGAAGGGGTGGTGGTAGCAGGGTTACCACAGGCTCCAGCCTGCTCCGGTGTGGACCTCACACCCTATGATGCTATTCATCCATGAATCCTGGGTCAAGTCTCTCTCCCACCTGGACATTCTCCCGAAGAAGGGTAGTGGATACCTCTAATTTCAGAGCTACATCTCAATAGATGTGTTAACATCAGCAGCGCCCACGTGGCAGAGTACACCAAAGCTTAATTGTCTGGGGGGACAGTTGGCCCAATAGAGAGGCCCACGTGGAATCCAGGCCTCCCACTAATGGTCAACAGCAGCAGCTTGCTGCAAGGTGAATACACTGCGTGGAAATGTATCCTCCCAGCTGGCCAAGGCTTCTAGTGGCAGCAGCCCTGGCTGACACAGGGACTACAGCCTTACAGAGGCACTGAGCCAGAAATGCCCAGCCAAGTGGGCCCCAAATGCCTGACCCCAGTGAGAGGTGAGAAATGCATATGGTTGTTTTAAGCCGTAAGCTTTGGGGTGATTTTTTACACAGCAGTAGATAATACCTATCCTTGGATCCAATTGCTTGCAGTTCCTTCACCTGGCTGACAGCTGCTGTGGCTGCCGGTGGAAGGCCTCGGCTCCTCTCATGTGGGCTCTCTGTTGGGTCAAGTGTGCTCCTGGACAGCTGAGCTTTAGCGTGCACTGTGGCCTGTGGGTGCTGTCGTGGCCACTTCCCAGAGCGCGAGAGTCACCCTCTTTGAGAGTCAGGCGTGGCCCCTCTTCAGAGGCGTCCCTCAGCCCCCTCGTGCCCTTCTGCCTGAGCCTCCTGCCTCTCTGCCACAGCCTCACCTCCTCTGACCCCTCCAGAGCCCTCCCCTGACCCTGGGCTCACCCTGTCCTTGCTGTGAGGAGGTGAAGACTGGCTGTGTCTGTCCCTGCCACCTCCGTGCTCGCATGCCCAGCTTCCTTGCAGGTTCTGCTGCTCAGTGAAGTAACAAGGGCTGATTGGATCTAACAGGGATGAGAAGCTTGTTAACCACCCATTGATGCAGCGGCCATGGGAGGATGTGTTTGCCAGACAGGATGGGGTGAGATGAGAGCCAAGCCTGGCAGGTGGCACAGGGTTGAGGTGGGTCAGTGCCCTGGGCCCTGGCGACCCGCACTCCAGCGCTCTCTGCTTCCAGTCTGGCCACAGCAGGGGCAGATGGCCTGTCAGGTCTGAGGAACCTGCTGGCACGTGACTGGGAAGTAACGGGAGGCGAGTGCAAGTTGCCAGATGATGCCACAGACAGAGAGGGGAGCTTGCTCCCTGCCAAGGCTGAGTCCTTGCAGGCTCGTGTCCATCCACAGGGTCAGTGCATAACCTGTGGCTATAACAAGAGTCTAGCCGGAACTTCTGGTGCAGTCACATTCTGAGGCTTTTTCTGCCCAAGCACATCTCACTAACACACAGAGGGTGGCTGTCACATCCAAAAGGCCCTGGCCCCGAGGCCAGAACTCTGACACTGCACCCCAGCATGAGGGACTCGAAGTGGGCAAGTCCCTTCCCCAAGCAGGACTCAGTCCCCATCTCACTAAGACACGGGCACAGGGAGCAAGCAAAGGTAGCCAGAGTGGGTCCTGAACAAGTGCATTTGGAATTTGGGTTTGTCATGGAGAGGAGGTTCCGGGGAGCAGGACAGAGGGTAGCCATGACAGCGGGTGGGGCCGGGGGAGCGGCCTTACCCGGCCAGCTGTCCGGAGACCTGGGCTCACTGTCCAGCCTCAGCCTTTTCCTCTGGGTTAATTAAAGTTGTTGTTTTCCTCTTGGTTCTTTAGGGTGTTTTACATAGACACTCAGACTGTCTGGAAATAATGACAGTTTTATGTCTCCGATCATGATTCTTTCTCTTATCTTCCTTCACTTGGTAACTAGAAGTGGTGGCAGCTGGCATCCTTGCTTCCTTCCTGGTTTTGACAGGAACCCTAACATTTCATTAGGAAGTATGACGGCTGATGATTTTTTTTTTTTTTTGAGACAGTTTCATTCTGTCCCCCAGGCTGGAGCGCAGTGGCTTGATCTCAGCTCACTACAACCTCTGCCTCCTGGGTTCAAGTGATTCTCCTGCCTCATCCTCCCCAGTAGCTGGATTACAGGCATAAGCCACCATGCTTGGCTAATTTTTGTATTTTTATTTTTTTATTTATTTATTTTTGAGACGGAGTCTTGCTCTGTCGCCCAGGCTAGAGTGCAGTGGCGCCATCTCAGCTCATTGCAAGCTCCGCCTCCCGGGTTCACGCCATTCTCCTGCCTCAGCCTCCCGAGTAGCTGGGACTACAGGCGCCCGCCACCACGCCCGGCTAATTTTTTGTATTTTTAGTAGAGATGGGGTTTCACCGTGTTAGCCAGGATGGTCTCGATCTCCTGACCTCGTGATCCGCCCGCCTCGGCCTCCCAAAGTGCTGGGATTACAGGCATGAACCACCGAATTTTTGTGTTTTTAGTAGAGATGAGGTTTTGCCATGTTGGCCAGACTGGTCTCGAACTCCTGATCTCAAGTGATCCACCCACCTCGGCCTCCCAAAGTGCTGGGATTACAGGTGTGAGCCACCATGCCTGGCCAGCTGATGATTTTTGATAGATATCATTTACTGGGCTATGAAGTTTTCTTCCATTCCAAGTTCTATAGGTTTTTTTCAAATCAACAGTAAGGGTTGAATTTTATGGATTGCTTTTTCTGCATCTATTGAGATAATTATATTGTTTTTCTCCTTTAATTTGTTAATGTAACAAATTATTATATTTTTCTAATATTCAATCATCTGTTCATTCTTGGGGCAAACCCTACTTGGTTATGGCATATTTTTTTTTGTTATTCAGTACTAGGTTCAGTTTGCTAATATTGTGTTTAGAATTTCTGAATTTATGCCCATAAACAAGATTGGTTGGTAGTCTTCTTTTTCTCATACCGTGCTTGTCTGCTTTAGTTTTTGTTTTTGAGATTACACCAGGCTCATGAAAAGGAGTTTGGAGATGTTCTGTTTCTCTTTTCTGAAAGAGTTAATATGATATTGGAATTATCTGTTCCTTGAAGTGTAGTAGAATTTTGTAAAATCATCTGGCCGGGTGTTGTGTGTGTGATTTTTCTT